TGCAGATGAAGGAAACCATGGCTAGTAGCAAGAACTAGGGCAGCGGTAACTAACCTGCCTCAGCCAAGGAAGTGAGGCTGGTCCAGGATGCCAGGCTCAGAAAGGCAGGTACTGACTGAACACACTCCCCGCTTTGGTTCCTGTAGGACGGGTGAGATACCACACCTTGGCAACCACCAGTAAAGGCTCATAGTCTAGCCCTTGGGAGGCCCCGATTTTAGGGCTGTGCTCGGAGGCGACCTACGTTAGGGACTGGGAGAAGCAGGTACCCTGGGAATGAAGAATGGAGAGCAGCGCTTACTCCAAGAATCTGAGAGACGGGGGAGTCAAGCCGCTGCTAGGCCTTCTCTATGACTGCGGGGGTTCGAATACAGTGAGACCCGACAAAAGCGACCCCATTCTGGGTGATAGCACAGTCCTGGCAAAAAAGCAGGCATGGCAAAATACCCCAGGGTCGTCAGGTGGGACCTGGGCCCCGCTCTCAAAGCCCTTCTGGGTCCCCCTATTTCCCACCACCCCTCGCGCGGAGCCCTGAGGCAGTCAGCGTCCTCCAGGCTAGGGAAAGGCGTGGTTTTCCTTCCCCACGTCTCCCGTAAGGCACTGCTGCCAGCCCAGTACTACTGCGTCTTGGCAAGGCTGGAGGTGCTCCCACCTTCACTTTAATTAGCATCTTCTTTCCAGTTTGGGGCTGCACACGGATAAATTGCTGCTCCTACCGCTCCGGTCGCCGCTGCCGCCCTCCAGCACTCTTGCCTGCAAGGGCCACTTCTACTTCCGGGTCACTGTCTGGCTCCACCCCCCCCCCCCCCCCCACTGGGTTCCGGAAAGGCTCAGGGTTGCTCCCGCGTTTCGGTTCAGTGACGTCGTAAATTGGAATGAGGCATCCAGTTTAGCAACAGCAGAGATGACGACTCTGCGATTCTGAGAGTCCCTGGCGAGCCCGGGCTAGCGAAAAGTGGGGGCAGAACGAACTACATCTCCCATCGTGCCAGGAGGCGGTCCCGCCCGTTTCCCCCTGGGAGTTGTAGTCTAACCCCCTCGGATCCAACAGCAACCTCAGTGCGTGAACTCTGTTATCCAGAAGGCCTCGCCCTGCCGCCGCCGAAGCTGGAATTCGTCGGCTAGTAGTTCTCGCCGGCAACTAGAGGAACCTGTTGGCGTGGCCCAGAAGGCTTAGCGGGATTGCACGAGGTTAGTTGCTAAGCAAGGTGGTCTTTGGTCAAAAGATTGGTCCTTATGACTTCCTGCCTTCCAGCCCTCAGATTCATCGCTACCCCGAGGCTAAGCGCCATGCCTCATATTGACAACGATGTGAAACTGGACTTCAAGGATGTCCTTTTGAGGCCCAAACGCAGTACCCTTAAGTCTCGAAGTGAGGTGAGCAAGCTTCTCTACTTGCTGTTTCTTGATGAAATGGTCAATTTCCTGTTCATATCTGCAGGTGGATCTCACAAGATCCTTTTCATTTCGGAACTCAAAGCAGACATACTCTGGGGTTCCCATCATTGCTGCCAATATGGATACTGTGGGCACCTTTGAGATGGCCAAGGTTCTCTGTAAGGTAGGGCTTTCCTCATGCCCCATCCCTATTGGCCATTCTTTTTTTAATCTTCCTCTTCTTTAAGTCCTAGGTTCCTGGGAGTTTCTGGGATGTGCCCCAAATGGGATGTGTTTTTCTTATATACAAGTTGTTCACTTTGAAATGGAAGATGCTGCTCCTGTCAGTACTATTACCTGCCTCTATACTTGTTGCTGAGAAGGTAGAGAGTTATCTGGGCACTTTGAGAACATATCCCTTTTGATGCTTCTTTGTCTTCTCCCCAGTTCTCTCTCTTCACTGCTGTCCATAAGCACTATAGCCTCGTTCAGTGGCAAGAGTTTGCTGGCCAGAATCCTGACTGTCTTGAGGTAACACTGGGCATACCCTGCTCCCTTCCTTACTGATATGCCAATGACTCTGTTTCTCCCACAGCATCTGGCTGCCAGCTCAGGCACAGGCTCTTCTGACTTTGAGCAGCTGGAACAGATCCTGGAAGCTATTCCCCAGGTGAAGTATATATGCCTGGATGTGGCAAATGGCTACTCTGAACACTTTGTTGAATTTGTAAAAGATGTACGGAAGCGCTTCCCCCAGCACACCATCATGGTATGTTTCTATTACAGTCGGTACCTTTTTATAAGGATGCTGTATTTCAATTGCTCTGTCTCAGGCAGGGAATGTGGTAACAGGAGAGATGGTAGAAGAGCTCATCCTTTCTGGGGCTGACATCATCAAAGTGGGAATTGGGCCAGGTAAGCTGGTTCATTGGGGCCACTGGCTACCCCGTCATTCTTACCCTTATCATGTTCTTCCTAGGCTCTGTGTGTACTACTCGGAAGAAAACTGGAGTGGGGTATCCACAGCTCAGCGCAGTGATGGAGTGTGCAGATGCTGCTCATGGCCTCAAAGGCCACATCATTTCAGTAAGGCTCAAGGGCAGGGTAGGGTATGAGCGATGTTGTATTCATAGTGCTCCTTACTTTGCAGGATGGAGGTTGCAGCTGTCCTGGGGATGTGGCCAAGGCTTTTGGTAAGGAGCTTGAGGGCACAGAAGGATGATTCTAATCTCTTTCCCCCCTCCATGATGGTGGCAGGGGCAGGAGCTGACTTCGTGATGCTGGGTGGCATGCTGGCTGGGCACAGTGAGTCAGGTGGTGAGCTCATCGAGAGGGATGGCAAGAAGTACAAGCTCTTCTATGGAATGAGTTCTGAAATGGCCATGAAGAAGTATGCTGGGGGCGTGGCTGAGTACAGGTATGTGTGGAGGCCCAGGAGCTTAGTAATAGTATGGAGGCAGAACTCATGGCTGCTGAGAGGGGGATGGTACAGTTCTCAGAGAAGCATGGTGAACCGGGGCTCAATGCTAGGGTCTGTGGAAAAGTCCCTGGGCTTAAGGAATCCAGAAGGAGAAGATAATAAAGTTTTTCCTACTTTAAGAGCCTCAGAGGGAAAGACAGTGGAAGTTCCTTTTAAAGGAGATGTGGAACATACCATCCGAGACATCCTAGGAGGGATCCGCTCTACGTGTACCTATGTGGGAGCAGCTAAGCTCAAAGAGTTGAGCAGGAGAACTACCTTCATCCGAGTCACCCAGCAGGTGAATCCAATCTTCAGTGAGGCGTGCTAGACCTGAGCAGTTCTACCCTCCCAAGGCACCAGTACTCTACCATGGGGCATCCCAAGTGGGGTCCTCACCCATCCCAGCTACTGCAGCTCTGTATTACTTTGTCATTTCCTGTTGTCTCACTCCTGAGGGCTCCTGCAGTAACTCTGTACTTCTCTATCTGCACACACAAAATGCCCAAGGCACTCACTGGGGAGGAAGCAAGGAAGCAAACAGTCTGAGAAAATGATGCAAGAAAATCAAATGGGAATCTGGGGACCCAACACAACATCCTGAAGATTATTAAAAGGAAAAGATGCTGATTGGTACATAAATCTTTTACATGGCCTTGGTCTAGAGGAGGCAGGCTTTTAGAATCATGTTTTGTTAATCCGCTTCACTAAATTGGACCTTCACATATCTAAAAAGCTCTGAAGTGTTTGTATATTTGAAATACCTCAATAAAGAGAGAGCTCATTGACTGTAAAGAGATGCTGGGGCTTTCTGTACAAGGCTAGCA